TAGAGTGACAAGGGACAAAGTAGGAAAGGCATTCCAAGTAGAGGAACACCTAAAGATAGGGCGAGAGAGCTGGTTAGTGGATTTGGGTTTGGCTTCAATATTTGGGTTTGAGGAGTAAAATGTCAAGAAAATCCAGTGGAAGAAGGGGCTGGAGAGACCTCAGAAGTCACATAATTTAAAAAATTATACATAACTTTTTGAGTAAGCTTTCCCTTTCTGATCTTACATAATGTTTAAGATAAAAAAAAAATCCTTCCTAGCCCCAGAGATTTGATGTTTACCTTCATTTTCTTCTAGTTTCTGTTTACATTTAACTAATCTATCAGGAGTTGACTTTGGCATATAATGGCAAGCTTCATTTGAATCTTATTTTTTCTGTTTTAATGTTTATCTGTGTGGTTCACTAAGCTTCTTTCTGTAACCTTATTTTGCTAATGGGTAAAAACAGGGGGTGTTAAATATCTAATAAAGAGTATTTATGCCCAGGTGGGGACAATGCTAAGAACAACAAAAGAAATTTCACTGGTGTTTTCTATTTTAATACTTAAATACCAAAAGGGAGCTGTGCCAAACATCACGGGTGCAGATATGCAGGCTTTTAGGGTCCTGGCTCTCAGAATACCACTACTACTTTGTATTCATAGACTGAAATTTTTTGAGGAGCCAACCATGTTTCCACAAACAGTAATTTATTCAAACGATAACTGAAGAGGGGAGAGGGAGGATAAATATATCATTGCCTGCTTCATTTGTTTACTACTACCAGAAATTAGGTGGAGTCAGGCTTCCTCCCCTGATGCTGGCTGGAGATTGAGTGGGGTTGGCATCTCTGTGCTGTACAGGCCAGACACTGAGACAGTTGACAACTGAGAGCTGTGATTGGTTAGAAAGGCAAAAGTAACCCGACCAGATTGGCTCTGGACTCCCCCAGATTCCCCTGTTGTTACTTCATAGCATTCTGAAGACCTGTCCACCAATTACAGGGCTCCTTACTGGAAAAACCAACTGCTGGGGAGTGCCAAGAGTCCCTAGCAACACCCTGCAGCGTTTGAAATCTGAGGGGAAAAGACTGTAGTCAGCCCTTAGTGGATGAGAGCGCCTATGCTCCAGAAACAGCAGGCTCCCAGGATGGACACCCCGCCCCCTGAAGAACGCTTAGAGAAGCAAAATGAAAAACTGAACAACCAGGAAGAGGAGACGGAGTTTAAGGAACTGGACGGTCTGAGGGAAGCCTTGGCAAACCTCCGGGGACTGTCAGAGGAGGAGAGGAGCGAGAAGGCTATGCTTCGCTCCCGCATTGAAGAGCAGTCCCAGCTCATCTGCATCCTGAAGCGGAGGTCAGATGAGGCCCTGGAGCGCTGCCAGATCCTAGAGCTGCTCAATGCAGAGCTGGAGGAGAAGATGATGCAGGAGGCTGAGAAGCTCAAGGCCCAGGGTGAGTACAGTCGGAAACTAGAGGAACGCTTTATGACCCTAGCAGCCAACCACGAGTTGATGCTCCGCTTCAAGGATGAATACAAGAGTGAGAACATCAAGCTGAGGGAGGAGAATGAGAAGCTGAGGCTGGAGAATAGCAGCCTCTTCAGCCAGGCTCTGAAGGATGAGGAGGCGAAAGTATTACAGCTCACAGTCCGGTGTGAGGCCCTCACTGGGGAGCTAGAAACGCTGAAGGAGAGGTGTGCTCAGGATGCCTGCCAGGCACAGGCGCGCGAGAAGGAGCTGCTGGAGCTACAGAGCCAGCAGGCCTGCACCCACACCAAGGAGACAGAACAGCTGCGCAGCCAGCTGCAGACCCTCAAGCAGCAGCACCAGCAGGCTGTGGAGCAGATAGCTAAGGCAGAGGAGACACACAGCAGCCTGAGCCAGGAGCTGCAGGCCAGGCTGCAGACCGTCACTAGAGAGAAAGAGGAGTTGCTGCAGCTGTCCATTGAAAGGGGCAAAGTGCTTCAGAACAAACAGGCAGAGATCTGCCAGCTTGAGGAAAAGTTGGAGATAGCAAATGAAGACAGGAAGCATGCGCTGGAGCGGTTTGAGCAAGAGGCAGTGGCTGTGGACAGCAACTTGAGAGTCAGGGAGCTTCAGCGCAAAGTAGATGGGATCCAGAAGGCCTACGATGAACTCAGGCTGCAGTCTGAAGCCTTCAAAAAGCACAGCTTGGATCTTTTAAGCAAGGAGAGAGAACTCAATGGCAAACTCCGCCATCTCTCTCCATAGGGAAGTTTCTGCTTCCTCTGGCCTGCAATTCAGAATTCAAATATTTGCGTCTTAGCATTATGGCAAGAGTAAAGATGATATCCCATTTATTATACTTTCAAGCACAAAAGGCAACTCAAAGAAAAGCTACTTTACTATGATATTGTTGTTATTATTGTAAAGCCATTATTAATTTTCATTTCTACACCTAGAATACACAAGATTTGCCAGATTTCCTTCTGTGCCTTAGAAATCTTAAATTTACTAGTAGTATCTTCTCCTACCCATAAGTTATTAATTCTCAACCTCAGATATCTTCATTTATGTTAGGATTTTAAATTAGCAGCTTCTATGATTTAAGTCAATCTAAGTGCAGTGAGATGTGCCATTGTGAAAAATAATTAGCACAATTACCCACTGTAGATAGTTAGGCTTATAGTCTCCCATAGTTGAGATTGTAAGCAAACATGTATCAGCATAATAGCATGAATGCTTTGCAGAAAAAAAAAAGTGTCTGACTTTATTTTATTTTGCGCTAGCTTGGAAAATGATTGAGATCAAGTTCTTTAACAAAGAAGGTCAATTTTATTCTGTATGAGCAATATGATTCAAATAAGTTATACAAAACAACTTTTATTTTTTCTGCAAGCTTAGATAATATTCCATTTTTTGGTTTTCTCTTTAAAAAGAGGATTTAGATGTGCAATAATGCAAATATCAGTAGCTTAATTTAATATTGCACGATATGCTAATAGACAATTAGACAATTTGGGGTAACAAATCATAGCAGACGTGATCTATAGAGTAACTCAGAAATTGTTTTGTTTCTATTAGCATATTTTTTGTAATTAAGATTTTCCTTTTTTAAAAAAATCTAAGCTGAACGTGTGTATGTATGCTTGCAGCATTTTTGTAGTAATACCTACATTTTGTAAGAATAGTTATAAAAACATGATATATATATATGTAAAGTTCTTAAAAAAGTTCTCAAAGGTAGTTATATTTTCTTATCTTCCTGTAATTAGGTATTGATATATAAACATTATTATGAATACCTCTCAAAATAGATTGTAATGTAATATTTTTCTCACCCATTTTGCTGAAGGCTACCAAGTTACATAATGAATTTACTTAAAAAATATGACTTGGTGCCTTTTTAGTAAAACCATTTCCAAGCAAGTGTTACCTTGCCTCAGGTAATTTTTTACACC